TTTTCTGTTTGTTTGTGTTGTCTCTGATACAGTGTTTTATAATTCTCATTGTAAAGCTCTTTCACCTCCCTGTTTAGCTGTATTCCTAGGTATTTTATTCTTATTGTGGCTATTGTGAGTGGGATTGCATTCTTGATTTGACTCTCAGCTTGGACATATTTCTATGCATTTCATACGATTGAAATGCTGCTAGAAATGCTGATTTTTGTACATTGATTTTGTATCTTGAACCTTTGCTGAAGTGGTTTATCAGATCTAGAAGCTTTGGGCAGAGACTACAGGGTTTTCTAGGCTTATATTGTCTGTGAATATTGTCTGTCAAACATAGTTTGACTTCCTCTCTTCCTATTTAGATGACTTTTATTTCTTTCTCATGCATGATTGCTCTGGCTAGGACTTCAATACTATATTGAGTAGGAGTGGCAAGAGTGGGCATCCTTGTCTTGTTCCGCTTCTCAAGAGGAACGCTTCCAGCTTTTGTCAATTCATTATGATGTTGGCTGTGGGATTGTCAGAGTTGACTGTTACTATTTTGTGGTATGTACCTTTGATGTCTGGTTTGTTGAGGGTTTTTAACATGAAAAGATGTTAAATTTTATCAAAAGCCTCTTCTGCATCTATTAAGATGATCTTTTTTTAAAGTTTGGTTTATGTGATGAATCACATGTATTGATTTGCATATGTTGAATCAATCTTGCTTCCCAGGGATAAAGCCTACTTGATTGTGGTGAATTCATTTTTTTGCGGGGCAGGGGGGAGGGGGGGTGGGTATTGCAGGGAGCTCCCAACAGGAAACAATGTGGTGGATTAGCTTTTTGATATACTGCTGGATTTGGTTTGCTAGTATTTTGTTTAGGATTTTTGCATCTATGTTCATCAGTGATATTGGTCTGAAGTTTTCTTTTTCTGTTGTCTCTCTGCCAGGTTTTGATGTCAGAATGATGCTGACTTCATAGAATGAATTAGGGAGGAGTCCCTCCTCCTCAAGTTTTTGGAATAATTTCAGTAGGATTGGCACCAGCTCTTCTTTATATGTCTGGTAGAATTTGGCTGTGAATCCATCTGGTCCAGGGCCTTTTCTGGTTGGTAAGTTTTTTTTTAATTACTGATTAAATTTTCAGTGTTCTGTCTCTATCTATATTGCCTGCAGCAAAAAGAAGAAAGTACTCCTTGAATAGGAATTCAGGGACAATGTTCTATATGTACCCAACTTATGGTTTGGGACAGAACTTACAGATCTGCCACAACCAGAAGCATGACTAAGATCTGCATAATTGACTGGTTTTGCTCACCACCTACTCACTGTGCAGGGGCTCCATGGTTCCTAGAGGCAAGGAAGAAGAGCCACCAGTCAAATAGGTTTCAGCACCTCCAACTCCAACATCTTCAAAGGTAGGTGGGGGTCAGGGTCCTGGGGCTGGAAGCTCTTTCCCTATTTATATGTCTTGATCTCTAGCAGCGACTGGGAAGAAAAATAATCCTTCTGACAACACATATTCAGACACATATGGTCAGCCTCATGAAGCTCTGGATACCCATGCTCATGACATTCTTCTGTACGGTGCTACTGTCTGTGCTGGGAGAAATGAGGAAGAAAAGATATGACAGTAGGTGGTGAGGCTGGATTAGGGGCCACAGGATCAACCTTTGACCATCTCATCTCAATTTCAGGGAAGGAATTGTTACTTGAAGAATGCTGGGGAAAGCCAAATGTCAAAGAATGTACCAATAAGTGTTCTAAAGCCTTTAGATGTAAAGACAAAAATTACACATGCTGCTGGACCTATTGTGGAAACATCTGCTGGATAAACGTCGTGAGTTGGGAGATGTTTGCTTGGGTGTATATGCCTCTAAAAATCTAACCTTTTTGTTTTACAGGAAACCAGTGGAGATTACTAAAACCGTAGCTTCCCACCAGGCTGCCACCTGTGTGGGCTGGGAAATGTTTAAGAGGTCTCATAGTAGTACCCTGTGGCTACTTTTAGGAACACCAGTCTATTTTTACTGAGAGCTGGACAACAGCAAACACTTGACAAATAAACTTATTTACCAGTAGTGGCCTTGCCTTTTTTCAGCTCATCCCACCA